AATACTGTTGTATGAACCATGTGCCAATCAAAGTAGACAACTGTAAATTCCTTGAGAATATTTTCTACAATATTTGTGGCAAATTCAGTGGGCTCAAAATTGAGTTTGTCCTTTCTGCTTCATTAGTTTAAGCTGTATAATTCCTTTCCCTTCCTACATTCTTGTTTGTAATTTTTTCGGGGGAAGAGGAGTTGCTAGTACTGGCATTGGTTTTCCTTTCTCTCTTTTTTTTTTTTTTTCCTGAGATGGAGCTTTGCTGTTGTTGCCCAGGCTGTAGTGCAATGGCACAATCTCAGCTCACTGCCTTTTGGCTTCAAGCAATTCTCCTGCCTCAGCCTCCCAAGTAGCTGGGATTACAGGTGCCCACCACCACGCCCAGCTAATTTTTGTATTTTTACTAGAGATGGGGTTTCACCATGTTGTCCAGGCTGGTCTCGAACTTCTGACCTCAGGTAATCCACCTGCCTCAGCCTCCCAAAGTGCTGGGATTAGAGGTGTGAGCCACCACACCCAGGCTTTTTTTTTTTTTTTTTAATTTTGAGATAGAATCTCGCTCTGTCGCCCAGGCTGGAGTGGTATGGTGCAATCTTGGCTCACTGCAACCTCTGCCTCCCAGTTTGAAGCAATTCTGCCTCAGCTTCCTGAGTAGCTTGGATTACAGGTGTGTGCCACCACATTCGGCCAATTTTTTTTTTTTTTTTTTTGAGACAGAGTCTCACTCTGTCACCCAGGCTAGAGTGCAGTGGCATGATCTTGGCTCACTGCAACCTCTGCTTCCCAGGTTCAAGTGATTCTTATCCCTCAGCCTCTTGAGTAGCTGGGACTACAGGCATATGCCACCATGCCCGGATAATTTTTGTATTCTTAGTAGAGGCATAGACTTAGTAGAGTAGTTCTAGACCATATTGGCCAAGCTGGTCTAGAACTCTGGACATCATGATCCACACACCTCGGCCTCCCAATGTGCTGGGATTACAGGCGTGAGCCACCGTGCCCGGCCCAATTTTTGTATTTTTAGTAGAGACAGGGGTTCACCATGTTGGCCAGGCTAGTCTTGAACTCCTGACCTCAGGTGATCTGCCTACCTCAGCCTCCCAGTGTGAGCCACCGCACCCAGCCTGGATTGTTGAATTCAATGCTTGGGTCACCTCCAGATTCATTTTCACAGTCTTTCATGTTTTGGTCATATTACATTGTATTTTGCTGCCATATGACTGATCTCTTTTTGTTAAATGTGAGATACTCGTTAAAAAATATTTAGCAATGAATTGAGGCCTAGTGGCATGTTATCTTGCTGCAGAAGAGATGGGAGTCTACTTCTGGGGGATGGTCACGGGTCCTCCATACAGGCTGCAATTGAGGTCGTCGGTGCAGGCTCAGTCCCTACAAAGGCCAGGGTATTTCCTGTCCACCTCTATTCTGATGCATGACTCTTCTGGGTCTCAACCAGAGCCAGTGGACTTCAGTACGGGTCGCTTTCATTGGCAGACCCTCAATCCACTTGTTTTCCATCTAATCCCACGCATGTGTGCAAAAGCTGCTGTGCTTCTTTGCATCTCAGTAGTTCCTTCTGGAATTCAGCAATGAAACTCAGGGAAATGGGTTCCAAATGCGAGGCTGACTTTCGTCCTGGGTTTCCTTCTTCTCCATCTTCACCTCATGTCTGTTTACTGCCATGTTAGCAATTTGATGTATTCAATCATGGGTTTTATATTCTGTTTGGTGTCCCCCATTGTTCTCATCGGAGATCAGAAGCTTCAGATGCACTTATGTCAACTCAAGAGTAGAATGCTTCCTTAGCTTCCCTCCAGAGTCAGGTTTTGTGTTTCTAGTTCCCAAGTGGACAGCAGGAGTAGTGATGTCCTCACTGGCTTCTCATTTGCATTAAGCTGTGAGCTTCTTTACCGTGGGGACAGGACCCTGCTCCCATTGCATTCTCAGCACCACACCACACACTCCTTGTTGGAGGCCACTCCAGACAGCATGTGCTGAAGGATGCCCTGTGGTCAGAAACAAGTTCATTAACTTTCTCTTTGAAGTGTTTTCGCCCCTGTTTCCTAGCGTTCTGGGAATTTTACACATCCTTCCTATAAAACCAAGTATCAGGTGAGATCCTTAGGATCAGGACCATGAATCAAGTGGTGTGAGGGCAACACAGCAAACTTACCCTTTTTAGGCCATTTCCTTTTTCTGCCCTCAATGTCCGTGAAGTGAACCTTGTTAAAGTCAGTCAACACCAGGGTGGATGGTTTGCCGTTGTCACCTATTTTCAGGACATAACACCCTGACTTAGGAGCCATTCCGATCATTTCTAATTCAATAGATGCGCCCAGCATTCAGATTGCCTTTTCTCTCAACCAGGATCTTTAAAGTCGATGACAAGAGTTCCAGTCCTGAATCATGGCAAAGTGCAGTAGTGAACTGCGGGGTTAATGACACCATATTCTGGAAGGATCTCTCTATGGCTGATGGTCTCAGTTCCGGCATCAGCCTCTGACTGAGAAGCAGGTCTCACACAGGAAGAGTCAGATGAGGAGCAATCCTCTGCTTCCGATGGAGTTAGTTGTGATGAGTTGGTGAGGTCTGGTTTTTCACACTGAACTAAAATGATCTTTCGCTGTGTCAAGCACAAGACTGACCCCAGAGACACACATAGTGCACCTCATAGAAGCTTTTAATAGTCTTTATATTTACTAAAGAATAGGACTAACTATGGAACTATGAAGATGAGCTGGAAATGACAGGTGACTTGCCAGCAGGCCAGAGTGTGATTTTTTTTGGTCCCTCAATGGGAGGTGTCCATTCTCCCTTCGGTTGTGAGAATCAGTTGGTTCATTTGTGGGAAGGTTGCAGGGGGGATCTTTGAATCACAGCCTTCAGATGCCAGAAGGGCAGAGGGAATCCCACATGGACTGGTGGATCATGTGTGTGCATTTCTCTCCCTTCTAACCTGAGGAAACTAAGCATGAAAGAATGTGAGCACGCAGAAAAGGAGAGGCAGGTATCAGAGGCAGAGGAAAATGGGAAATTGGATATGAAAGAAATACACACCTACAAGTGAGTTCAGAAACTGAACCCCACCCTCCTGGCTTTATCTGATGAAAGTGATTGTAATCCATAGGAAAATGTTTCAACGTGCGCAAGAGTTGCGGCGGCGGGCAGAGGACTACCACAAATGCAAAGTAAGGAGCTTCCTCCCCGCAGTTGCAGGATAACATTCAATTTCTCATGTGTTGGCTTTTTCAGATCCCCCCTTCTGCAAGAAAGCCTCTTTGCAACTGGGTAAGTTTGTTTGTTTTCCTTGCTTTTGAACATAGTCTGCCAGGTCAGGACATGGATACATTTTTCTCCCTACAGCTCTGTGCTCAAGCCCTGCAGAGGGAGATGGCAGAGAGGAAGGCTGCCTACAGGCATCACAGTCCCATCCCTGTTGGTAACCGTGTTGTGCAAAAACACCTTCAGTGTGAAAACATTCCCTCCTTTGGCCCTACAGGTCAGAATGGCGGCAGCGGAGCATCGTCATTCTTCAGGATTGCCCTACTGGCTCTACCTCACAGCTGAAACTTTAAAAAACAGGATGGGCCGCCAGCCACCTCCTCCAACTCAACAACATTCTATAACTGATAACTCCCTGAGCCTCAAGACACCTCCTGAGTGTCTGCTCACTCCCCTTCCACCCTCAGTGGATGATAATATCAAGGAGTGTCCTCTTGCTCCTCTTCCACCCTCTCCTCTTCCACCCTCAGTGGATGATAATCTGAAGGAATGTCTCTTTGTCCCGCTTCCACCCTCTCCTCTTCCACCCTCAGTGGATGATAATCTGAAGGAATGTCTCTTTGTCCCGCTTCCACCCTCTCCTCTTCCACCCTCAGTGGATGATAATCTCAAGACTCCTCCCTTAGCTACTCAGGAGGCCGAGGTGGAAAAACCACCCAAACCCAAGAGGTGGAGGGTGGATGAGGTGGAACAATCGCCCAAGCCCAAGAGGCAGAGGGAGGCCGAGGCACAACAATTACCCAAACCCAAGAGGCGGAGGTTGAGTAAGCTGAGAACACGCCATTGCACTCAAGCCTGGGCAATAAGAATAAATCCGTAGGTCGAAAAAAAGAAAAAAATCAAAAAACAAAACAAAACCCACGCTCCAAAAACAAACTAACGAAGAATAAATAAATAATATAAAAATAAAATAAATACTGCAGTCCTTATGTTATTGCTTTGTTTCAATATCTGGTAT